AGGATAGAGGCAGCGCGGGCCGGCTTGGGAGGGTCCTCCAGGGTCCGGAGAGGAGAGGACGCAGGCTGCACGCGTGCTAAGAAGGAGACTCATGAAATGTGTAATTCGCTGGCGACAGCTTCCGCGGCCGTGGAGTGAGCCTCTGGGAAGTAACGACTCTCTTAGGTGCGGCTGGGACACAGTCTCACAGACCAGGTAAGTTGCCTGCCCTCCAGGAACTCAAGTGTCCCCGAGTCCGAGCCAGGAGGCTGGAAGTGACTGCTGTCCCATCCTCCCTGGAGCCCGGAGCTGTCCTTGTCTTGAGAAAGAGAAAGCAAAGCCAAGGAAAGCAGAGCGAGCAGAACCAGGCAAAGGGGTGGGGACAATAAAATGGGATATGGCCCGCGCTTCCATCTACTCAGGAGGCAGAGGCAGGAGGATCGCTTGAGCCCGGGAGGCCGAAGCTGCAGTGAGCTGCGGTTGCACCACTGCACTCCAGCCTGGGAGACAGAGGGAGACCCTGTCTAAAAATAAAGTAAAATAAAAAACAAAAATAAAAGGGACAGAGACTAAGAAAACGGACTTCCTGAAATCCCAAGTTGGGATTTCACGTCCAGTGACCCACAAGAGAAGCAAGAAGTCTGAACAGGGCCAAGAATCAAGTGAGTGGGGGCGGAGGATTAAAATCGACAGTTGCTGCGGCACGGCCAGGGTGGAGGGTGCATGTGGGGCAGGCGAGGCTCCAGCTGGAGTTGACGCTAGCCCGACGCGGGTGCAACTGGAGGCGCGACGGGCCAGGCCCAGGAGCAGCGGGAGGAGCGCACCTGGGGCGCGCGGGCGGAGGAGGGCCGGGGAGGGACGCCGGAAGGACTGGGTAGGGACGCCCGGAGGACTGAGCGTAGGGCCGAGAGGAGGGGCGCAAGGAGGAACGGGGGGAGGGCCCTGTCTCACCCTAAACCCCTCCCCGTCCCAGACTAAACTCCTCCCCTCGGCCCGGCCCGCCCCTGGGCCCGGGCTGGAAGCCGGAAGCGAGCAAAGTGGAGCCGACTCGAACTCCACCGCGGAAAAGAAAGCCTCAGAACGTTCGTTCGCTGCGTCCCCAGCCGGGGCCGAGCCCTCCGCGACGCCAGCCGGGCCATGGGGGCCGCACGCAGCCCGCCGTCCGCTGTCCCGGGGCCCCTGCTGGGGCTGCTCCTGCTGCTCCTGGGCGTGCTGGCCCCGGGTGGCGCCTCCCTGCGACTCCTGGACCACCGGGCGCTGGTCTGCTCCCAGCCGGTGAGACTCGACGTGGGGAGCGGTAGCCGCCACAGCTGTAATAACCACCCTCTTTTTTCCACAGGGGCTAAACTGCACGGTCAAGAATAGTAAGTCATCTTTTTCTGTTCTTCTTCTTGTTGTCTCTGAATGTTGCTTTTCCCTGGCTGCCAGGTACCTGCCTGGATGACAGCTGGATTCACCCTCGAAACCTGACCCCCTCCTCCCCAAAGGACCTGCAGATCCAGCTGCACTTTGCCCACACCCAACAAGGAGACCTGTTCCCCGTGGCTCACATCGAATGGACACTGCAGACAGACGGTGAGTGGGCATGCCAGCAGGGCCCTGGGGGATCTGTTTGTCTTCTCTTCTCCCTCTCCTGCAGCCAGCATCCTGTACCTCGAGGGTGCAGAGTTATCTGTCCTGCAGCTGAACACCAATGAACGTTTGTGCGTCAGGTTTGAGTTTCTGTCCAAACTGAGGCATCACCACAGGCGGGTAAGAACACAGCTCCTGAGTGGATTATGTTCCCATCCACCTTCCCTTCCTCCCTTCTCTTCAGTGGCGTTTTACCTTCAGCCACTTTGTGGTTGACCCTGACCAGGAATATGAGGTGACCGTTCACCACCTGCCCAAGCCCATCCCTGATGGGGACCCAAACCACCAGTCCAAGAATTTCCTTGTGCCTGGTAAGAGCATCCTCCCAAGACATTCCCTCCCCCTTAATGAGTTTCCTTTTTTCTGGGTCGACAGACTGTGAGCACGCCAGGATGAAGGTAACCACGCCATGCATGAGCTCAGGTAACAGCTGGCCCGGGAGAGCTTTATTTGGATCACTCCCAGCCTGCGTGTGTGACCTTGGCAGGCAGCCTGTGGGACCCCAACATCACCGTGGAGACCCTGGAGGCCCACCAGCTGCGTGTGAGCTTCACCCTGTGGAACGAATCTACCCATTACCAGATCCTGCTGACCAGTTTTCCGCACATGGAGAACCACAGTTGCTTTGAGCACATGCACCACATACCTGCGGTAACTCTGCTCTTTTTGACCCCTCTAGCATACTAGCCTTACCCATCCTCGCCTCTCTCCTCAGCCCAGACCAGAAGAGTTCCACCAGCGATCCAACGTCACACTCACTCTACGCAACCTTAAAGGGTGCTGTCGCCACCAAGTGCAGGTGGGTGAGTGTGGTGTGGACAGGTGCAGGGATGGAGCCCTTTTCCTGCCCTCTCTGCCCGCAGATCCAGCCCTTCTTCAGCAGCTGCCTCAATGACTGCCTCAGACACTCCGCGACTGTTTCCTGCCCAGAAATGCCAGACACTCCAGGTAGGGGACATGCGGCTGTCCTAGGCCATACTTATTTTCCCTTTTTCCTCTGTTCTCATTGCAGAACCAATTCCGGGTAAGCTTGGATCTCTCTCCGACAGCACTGCACCGCATCACTCACGCTGTTCTGCTCACCGCAGACTACATGCCCCTGTGGGTGTACTGGTTCATCACGGGCATCTCCATCCTGCTGGTGGGCTCCGTCATCCTGCTCATCGTCTGCATGACCTGGAGGCTAGCTGGTAAGCGCTGGGGCTCTGGCTGTCCTGGAGTCAACCACTCCAGTGTATTTCTTTTCCTTTCCAGGGCCTGGAAGTGAAAAATACAGTGATGACACCAAATACACCGGTCAGTATTTCCTGGTTTGCATGTTTGCTTATGAGGGTCAGCATGTGTGGTCTTGTTTCCTTAGATGGCCTGCCTGCGGCTGACCTGATCCCCCCACCGCTGAAGCCCAGGAAGGTCTGGATCATCTACTCAGCCGACCACCCCCTCTACGTGGACGTGGTCCTGAAATTCGCCCAGTTCCTGCTCACCGCCTGCGGCACGGAAGTGGCCCTGGACCTGCTGGAAGAGCAGGCCATCTCGGAGGCAGGAGTCATGACCTGGGTGGGCCGTCAGAAGCAGGAGATGGTGGAGAGCAACTCTAAGATCATCGTCCTGTGCTCCCGCGGCACGCGCGCCAAGTGGCAGGCGCTCCTGGGCCGGGGGGCGCCTGTGCGGCTGCGCTGCGACCACGGAAAGCCCGTGGGGGACCTGTTCACTGCAGCCATGAACATGATCCTCCCGGACTTCAAGAGGCCAGCCTGCTTCGGCACCTACGTAGTCTGCTACTTCAGCGAGGTCAGCTGTGACGGCGACGTCCCCGACCTGTTCGGCGCGGCGCCGCGGTACCCGCTCATGGACAGGTTCGAGGAGGTGTACTTCCGCATCCAGGACCTGGAGATGTTCCAGCCGGGCCGCATGCACCGCGTAGGGGAGCTGTCGGGGGACAACTACCTGCGGAGCCCGGGCGGCAGGCAGCTCCGCGCCGCCCTGGACAGGTTCCGGGACTGGCAGGTCCGCTGTCCCGACTGGTTCGAATGTGAGAACCTCTACTCAGCAGATGACCAGGATGCCCCGTCCCTGGACGAAGAGGTGTTTGAGGAGCCACTGCTGCCTCCGGGAACCGGCATCGTGAAGCGGGCGCCCCTGGTGCGCGAGCCTGGCTCCCAGGCCTGCCTGGCCATAGACCCGCTGGTCGGGGAGGAAGGAGGAGCAGCAGTGGCAAAGCTGGAACCTCACCTGCAGCCCCGGGGTCAGCCAGCGCCGCAGCCCCTCCACACCCTGGTGCTCGCCGCAGAGGAGGGGGCCCTGGTGGCCGCGGTGGAGCCTGGGCCCCTGGCTGACGGTGCCGCAGTCCGGCTGGCACTGGCGGGGGAGGGCGAGGCCTGCCCGCTGCTGGGCAGCCCGGGCGCTGGGCGAAATAGCGTCCTCTTCCTCCCCGTGGACCCCGAGGACTCGCCCCTTGGCAGCAGCACCCCCATGGCGTCTCCTGACCTCCTTCCAGAGGACGTGAGGGAGCACCTCGAAGGCTTGATGCTCTCGCTCTTCGAGCAGAGTCTGAGCTGCCAGGCCCAGGGGGGCTGCAGTAGACCCGCCATGGTCCTCACAGACCCACACACGCCCTACGAGGAGGAGCAGCGGCAGTCAGTGCAGTCTGACCAGGGCTACATCTCCAGGAGCTCCCCGCAGCCCCCCGAGGGACTCACGGAAATGGAGGAAGAGGAGGAAGAGGAGCAGGACCCAGGGAAGCCGGCCCTGCCACTCTCTCCCGAGGACCTGGAGAGCCTGAGGAGCCTCCAGCGGCAGCTGCTTTTCCGCCAGCTGCAGAAGAACTCGGGCTGGGACACGATGGGGTCAGAGTCAGAGGGGCCCAGTGCATGAGGGCGGCTCCCCAGGGACCGCCCAGATCCCAGCTTTGAGAGAGGAGTGTGTGTGCACGTATTCATCTGTGTGTACATGTCTGCATGTGTATATGTTCGTGTGTGAAATGTAGGCTTTAAAATGTAAATGTCTGGATTTTAATCCCAGGCATCCCTCCTAACTTTTCTTTGTGCAGCGGTCTGGTTATCGTCTATCCCCAGGGGAATCCACACAGCCCGCTCCCAGGAGCTAATGGTAGAGCGTCCTTGAGGCTCCATTATTCGTTCATTCAGCATTTATTGTGCACCTACTATGTGGCGGGCATTTGGGATACCAAGATAAATTGCATGCGGCATGGCCCCAGCCATGAAGGAACTTAACCGCTAGTGCCGAGGACACGTTAAACGAACAGGATGGGCCGGGCACGGTGGCTCACGCCTGTAATCCCAGCACACTGGGAGGCCGAGGCAGGTGGATCACTCTGAGGTCAGGAGTTTGAGCCAGCCTGGCCAACATGGTGAAACCCCATCTCCACTAAAAATAGAAAAATTAGCCGGGCATGGTGACACATGCCTGTAGTCCTAGCTACTTGGGAGGCTGAGGCAGGAGAATTGCTTGAATCTGGGAGGCAGAGGTTGCAGTGAGCCGAGATTGTGCCATTGCACTGCAGCCTGGATGACAGAGCGAGACTCTATCTCAAAAAAAAAAAAAAAAAAAGATGGTCACGCGGGATGTAAACGCTGAATGGGCCAGGTGCAGTGGCTCATGCTTGTAATCCCAGCACTTTGGGAAGGCGAGGCAGGTGGATTGCTTGAGCTCAGGAGTTCAAGACCAGCCTGGGCGACATAGTGAGACCTCATCTCTACCTAAATTTTTTTTTAGTCAGTCATGGTGGCACATGCCTGTAGTCCCAGCTACTCGGGAGGCTGATGCCAGATGATCACTTGAGCCCAGGAGGTAGAGGCTGCAGTGAGCTATAATGGTACCATTGCAATCCAGCCTGGGCAGCAGAGTGAGACCCTGTCTCAAAAAAAATAAAAAAGTAGAAAGATGGAGTGGAAGCCTGCCCAGGGTTGTGAGCATGCACGGGAAAGGCACCCAGGTCAGGGGGGATCCCCGAGGAGATGCCTGAGCTGAAGGATTGTGGTTGGGGAAAGCGTAGTCCCAGCAAGGAAGCAGTTTGTGGGTAAGTGCTGGGAGGTGAGTGGAGTGAGCTTGTCAGGGAGCTGCTGGTGGAGCCTGGAGGGGAAGGAGGGAGGCAGTGAGAGAGATCGGGGTGGGGGGTGGGGGGATGTCGCCAGAGCTCAGGGGTGGGGACAGCCTTGTGCGCATCAGTCCTGAGGCCTGGGGCACCTTTCGTCTGATGAGCCTCTGCATGGAGAGAGGCTGAGGGCTAAACACAGCTGGATGTCACCTGAGTTCATTTATAGGAAGAGAGAAATGTCGAGGTGAAACGTAAAAGCATCTGGCAGGAAGGTGAGTCTGAAGCCCTGCACCCGCGTTCCGACTATCAGTGGGGAGCTGTTAGCACGTAGGATTCTTCAGAGCAGCTGGGCTGGAGCTCCCCTGAGCTCAGGAAGCCCCAGGGTGCAAGGGCAAGGAAATGAGGGGTGGTGGGTCAGTGAAGATCTGGGCAGACCTTGTGTGGGGAAGGGGTGCTGCTGTGACTTCAGGGTCTGAGGTCCAAAGACAGCATTTGAAAAGAGGCTCTGAAGCCAGTGTTTGAAGAATTTGTTCCTGAAGTACCTCCTGGGGGTAGGCTAGAGGCTTCTGGCTTCAGGGTCCTGAAGAACACATTGAGGTGCCGTCTGACACTGGAATAGGGTGCCCTTCATTCCTATGCCTGAGTCCTTAACTATATTTCCAACCTCCAGTGAGGAGGAGAAGATTCGGAAATGTGACAGGAGAGCAAACAGGACAGTTTGCATGTGTGTGTGCGCACACATACATGTGCGTGAAAGATTATCAATAAAAGTGCATAAATTTGTTGATCTGGTAAGAGTTTCTAGCAGGAAGGTCGAGCCACTTACTGTAGGTCAAGAAGTTGCTAGTTGCGGAGTTTTTTCTTGCAGTTAGACTTTACCTAGTGGTAGCAGGGCCACCAAAGCTCTGTGTCCCAGATGGTGTATGGCCCATAATCCACCCAACAGCAGCAAAGGACCAGGCAAAGGAGAACAGGAGCAGAAGCCTCCCAGCCACTAGCCTTTTGGGCTCAGTCTCTCCAATAATCCTGGAGAGGGGCTTCGTTGGGTCTGGACACCTACCATGCATTCTGTGACCTTTCCCTAGCTTCCAATAAATAACTGTTTGACGCCCAGAGTACAGGATACCACAATGCACTCTTCCTGCGTAGAGCACATGTTCCCATCTGCTCCCATTCCTCAGGAACCTTGAATTCTAGCTCTGCTGGCCTTTGAGCCCATGCCAGTAAATGTCCTGATGGGCATTGCCTACTATCTCCAGGGCAGCTGCCTTTGTCCTCCTAACAGCTTTATTGGAGTACAGTTCACTTACCATACAATCCACAATTGACCCTGCACAATTTGATGCCGGTTTAGTATAGTCACAGTTCAGCAGCCATCAGCACAGTCAGTCTTAGAGTTTACTACCCCCAAAAGAAATCCAGCCCCCCTTAGTCACCACCCCAACCTCCCCATCCCTAGGCACCCCTAGGCTACTTTGATCTCTGTAGACTTGCCTCTTCTGGACATGACATAGAGAAAGGAGTCATAAATTCTCCAAGGTGTCTGTTTCTTCTTTAATGTCATTCCCTGTTTCTCCTCACATTCCCTCCCCATTTCCTGGGCCCAGTCTCACACTGGTCCTTGCTTACCCTAAATGCTATTAATTCCATCACTCTGAGTATGGTGTTTGCTGTCCGCTGAATGCCAAGAGCTTCAAGAGTGTGTGTAAATAAAGCCACACCTTTATTTTTGTATTATTCTGAACCATGGCTAATAAATTGTTTCACCAAGAAATGTCTCTCTAAGAACAGGTGCCCTCCACGCTGTGCCCCTCCCACCTCTTCAGCTCGTCTCCTGAGTGTGCAGAGGTGGTTCCGGTTGGGAAAGAAGCAGCGGAGCATCTAACCATGCCTGTGTCCAGGCCGATTATGCACGCAGCCACCAACAAGCTCCCAACTCCCGCGTAGAGTTTCATGACTTTTTCCTGCCTACTATCTTGATCCTAGTTTTTTTTTTGTTTTTTTTTTTTTTAAGGAATAATTACTTTGATTCAAAACCAGTTTCTCTTTTCTGCATAGGAAGGTCCTTGAAGGTGTTTAGGGTCTAAAAAGGGTGGTGTTCGGTCTCTGAAACATCCATTCAGCAGTTTGAGCTGGGATCTCTGAATGCAAGGGTATGATGGATATACTTCTTTCTTGCTTTTGTTGTGTTTTGGTTTTTTGTTTGTTTTTAAGTCAGGGTCTCTCTGTCACCAGGCTGTATTACAGTGGTGCAATCATGGCTCACTGCAGCCTCGACCTCCCAGGCTCAAGCCATCTTTCCACCTCAGCCTGCCAGTGGCTAGAACTACAGGCGTGCACCACTGTGCCCGGCTAATTTGTGTGTATATATTTTGTAGAAATGGGGTTTCACCATGTTGTCCAGGCTGGTCACGAACTCCTGGGCTCAAGCCATCTGCCCGCCTCATCCTCCCAAAGTGCTGGGATTATAGGCCTGAGCCCACCGTGCCTGGCCTTTCCTGTTTATCTTTGAAAATTAAATAGGGCATAAGAGAGAAGAAGATGTACTTACAATGCAGTGGGTGGTTTTAACTCTATAGCCTTTGGGCTCTGTGGTTGGTGCTCCCCTTCCTAAATAAATGAGGTGTATGCAGGGCCCTCTTCTGCCTTAGCGCCCTGCCAGCTGGGACTCCAGCAAGGCCCGGGGCACCTGAGGACAGAGTGAGATGGAGGGCCGCTGCTCCAGCAGCCGGGCCTGCATCCCACAAGTCAACTGTGTCGGACAGAGGATCCTTACAAAGAAGAGGCAGCAGGGTTGGGGGCTGGCCAGCTGCTCGTCCGCCCTAGGTAGCTTGCTCATCTGTAAAGTGGGTGGGGCAGGAGTTCCCACCTCATGGGGTCCTGGCAAGCCTGCAGTATCCCCGAGTGGCACCAGCCTGCTTCTGGGGCAGAGCAGTTTGTGCCCCCTGAGGTACCACTGATCCTCTTTCCCTGCTATTAGGTATTGCTCTCTTCCTCCGGTGTTTGCCTTTTCAGATTATAGAAGTAATATGTGTTCCCATATTTGGCGTCTCTCAGGAGCTCAGGAAGTACTTGGCTGAGTGAACATGTCCATTGTGGAAAAATGGCAACAATATGGATTCCATGGGTATATTTTATAGAAGAATATGAAGAAAAGCAGCTACCCCTAAACCCATTGCACAAGCTGTTCATGTTAATTCTGTACCCGACGCTTTCCCCACGGGGCCTCCCCTCACTCTGAAATGGCATCCAGGTCCATCTTGCCCTCCACCTCTGCATGGCTCTCCATGCCCCATCGCCTCTCCCAGATCCTAGCACTGGGTCCACACTCTCGCCCTGTCCATTTAGGTTGATGAAAGCAGGCAGTCACCCGGGTGGGCCAGTCTTGCCTGTGGGAGGAACATGCAGTCTCCTGTCTCATGGTTTGAAGTGTGCCAGGAAGCCTGGCCCAGCCCACCTCCCCCTGGAGTCCTTCCCAGGAGGAATAACCCCTTAGGTCATTGACTATAAGATGAGTTCGCTCACTGGATCCTTCCTCTCTGATGAGACAGGAAGAAGGTACACAGTGACCAGGTAGGAGGAGGAGAGGGAGTAGAAAGGAGGGATGCGGGTGGCTGGTCCCTGCATTTGCCTGCTTCCCTGCACGGGTGTCCCACTGGCCGCCTCTGCTCACCAGTGTCATGGGATTCTCTCAGAAGATGAAAACAGCCCCTGCTTTTTTGCTAGAATGGCTGAGCTTTCATGGAAAGGAAGCTGGACCCAAGCAACAGCCGACTACCGAAGGTTGCCTGGAGCAGTGCAGATGTGGGAGGAAGAAGGGCCTTGGTGCACACTGGCTTTTCTTCCTGACTGCAATGTGGCATTGTGCCAGCTACCTCCTCTTTCTCGGCCTCAGGAAAATGGAGAGAAAGCAGCCCTGAAGGTGGCTGTGACGAGGGAAGGGGCAGAGGGCCTGACAGTCAACCACGCGCTATATTTTCCTGTTCTTCCTTAGGGCAAGAACTGCATGGCCAGACTCAGGCAAGGCCTAGGTGTGGGCTGGGCATTGCCTACACGTGAAGAGATCACTCCGCGTCCCTACTGCACCTGTCACAAAGTGCCTTCTGATATGCCTGGCAAACCAAAATCGGTGAGCGCCAGCTTGCTTCCCTAGAAGACATTTCTAAATATTCATAACATGCTTGCTCAAATCAATCACCTTATTTTACATCCGCTCCAGGGAGAAATGAAGACATGGTCCTACGTTGTTCTGTAATTATTTTCTATGTAAATTTTGTTCCTTGTTACAATTATATATGTCTTAGGGGAAAGGACCATTTCACATGTGTCACCTCATGTGATTCTCACCACAGCCCTGTGATTGCTCCTGTTTTATAAATAATGACATAGTTCCAGTTGATGGCCAAAGCCACAGCTAACGAGAGGCAGAGAGAGCTCAGGCTCCCAGGAGCTTCCACTCTCAGACCTTGCCTCCCGGGCTGCCCTGAGTGAAACGCCTGCTTAGCATTTGGCACAGCCAGAAGCAGCAAGCTAGGGTCACAACACAGAGAGGGGCTGTGTAATACTGGCTGCCTCTGTGCTAAGAAAAAAAAAAAATCACTGTGTGTTTGTTTATTTTGGTGCAGGCCCAGTGTTCTTGCTTAGACTTAATACTACCCTTCATGTTAAAATAAAACCAAACAAAAACCCATGGCCTTGTTCTTCTTATTCATACGTAAGAAT